TCCCTGCTCCCTCTCGTCACCCTCTTTCCTCCTCCTCGTTACCCTCTTTCCCCCCACCATCTACCCAAACACTTTTTACCCACTGTCTTTTCTTTCTCCACCGTCTTTCTTTCCTGCCCACTATCTTTTTGCAAAACCTTGTCTTCCTCCCGCTGGCTACCCTTTTCCCTTCCCCCACCTGTTACCCTCTTTTCCCCCTCTATCTACCCAAAACCTTTTCTCCCCACTGTCTTTTCACAAAACCTTCTCTCTCTACTGCTCAACGCTGTTTCTCCCCCCCACCACCCTCTCTTTCCTCCTCCCTTGCCACCCTCTTTTCCTCCTCCATCTACCCATAAACATTTTACCCACCATCTTTCTGCAAAACCTTCCCTCCCTGCCGCTCCCCACCCCGTTTTTCTCCCTCCATCTACCCAAAAACTTTTTTTCCCACTATCTTTTCCCCACCGCCTTTTTGCAACGCGCTCTCCTGCTCACTATCCTCTCTTCCCTTTGGCACTAACCACCCTCTTTACCCCCTCCATCTATCCCAAAACTCTTTTCCTCCTCTTACCGCTTCCGCCGCACTGCCGTCTCGGTCGCGGTTACCACCAGTCGCAGCGAGGCGAGCCACGGTGTAGCGGCTCCAGCCTCCAGCGTACGGCTGGTGATTACCCATTCCTGGTCCTCTAAGCCGGGCACTGAGCAGCTCCACAGGAAAATACGGGAACGTGGAAGAGCCTGACTTCCCTTCAGCAGCAGGCGTATACCGCGGTTATATACAGGAGGATTCCTGACTGCATGTTCTGATTGGATGAGAAAAACCCTCCAGGGTTACTTGGATTGGACTTTATTATCATGTTCTGATTGGATGAGAGCCAGTCTTAAGACAACCAATCACAGCATGAAAATAAAGTCCAATCAGAGTAGGCCTAGAGGTTTTTCTCTCATCCAATCAGAACATGTAGTCTGGGAACCACATGTGCGTAACCTCAGTACGTAAAGCATGCGGAGGTGGCGTCAGGTCATTTCAGGCTCTTAAGTGTGGGCGTTTGGTAACCGGCATGGCTGCTACCTGTTTCTGGCTGGAGCCTCGGACACTGGCTCACTGCAGTTGGTGGTGTCCACAGAGCGGTAGGAGGGCAACTAGTAGCGGGAGCTTCTCCTGCCAGGCAGGAAGACGAGTAGAAGGGAGCAGCACCGACGCATGCTGGAGGCTGGAGCCTGAGCCCCTGGGGCTCGCCTTGCTGTGTTTGGTGGTGACGTGGGACACTGCAGCTCGGCCAGAGTGGTAGAAATGTCCTGGTGTAGGTGAGTTATCCGGGGATGTACTGCCCGCCTGTCTAACGTTACCACTCCCTGCATCCCATTCTAGGCTTTTCTGGCTTTGCCGGTCTAGCTGCTCCAAGCCAGGCTGGAGGAGGAGGAGAAGGAATCACCTGTGGTACGCTGGAGCCTGCATGTGGCGTGACTCTGCAGCTCGCCTCGTGTGACTGATGGCAGCCACGGAGACTGCAGCTCGACAGGAGTGGTAGGAGGGTGCCCGCGGGGGCAAGGTGGTAGCTCCTTTAAGAGGCTTTTTTTTTTTTCACCAGAGGCTTCTCAGTGGCTTGAAAGCTCAGCTGACTCCCACGAAGTTTGCCGGAACTCAAGGCTGTCAGTGACATTCGTGGCGCCAAGACTTAAGCAGGCGCGTTGCATGCATCGGCCAGTGTCTGTGCCACGTGCCCTGACGCCACCTGAGATAAGCACGCCGCACGCCGCACGCCGCACGCGCACGCCGCACGCGCACGCGCACGCCCGGCAGCAGCTTGCTGGCTTGTAACGGCTTGCACGCGCACGCCGCACGCGCATAACGGTTTGGCCGGCCTGTAACGGCTTGCACGCGCACGCCGCACGCGCGTAACGGCTTGGCTGGCCTGTAATGGCTTGCACGCGCATGCTGCACGCGCTTTAACGGCTTGGCTGGCCTGTAGCGGCTTGGCTTGGCTTTGCGTTCTTGGCTTGGCTTGGCGTTGGTAGCTTGGATTGACGTTTCCTGCTTGGATTGACGTTTTCTCTCTCGTGTTCCTTTGCTGGGCTTGACCTTTTCTCTGCTGGGTTTGGCATTCCCTTGGGTGGGCTGGGTGTTTTCTTGGGGGCGGGGGTTGGCCCTTTCTGGGGTTGGCCCTTTCTGGGGTGGGCGTGGGGTCGCCCAGGGGGGGCGTGGGCTTTCCTCGGGTGGGTGTGGGTTTTCCCTGGGTGGGGTGGGCTGGGCTGGAATCCCCTGCTGGGGTTGGCAGGTTTTGGCTGGGATTGACATTTCTCTTCAAACAGATTGGAAACCCGGAGTTACCTGCTAGTTGGTGAAACTGGTTGGTAGACGCGATCTGTTGGCTACTACTGGCTTCTCCTGGCTGTTAAAAGCAGATGGTGGTTGAGGTTGATTCCATGCCGGCTGCCTCTTCTGTGAAGAAGCCATTTGGTCTCAGGAGCAAGATGGGCAAGTGGTGCTGCCGTTGCTTCCCCTGCTACAGGGAGAGCGGCAAGAGCAACGTGGGCACTTCTGGAGACCACGACGACTCTGCTATGAAGACACTCAGGAGCAAGATGGGCAAGTGGTGCCACCACTGCTTCCCCTGCTGCAGGGGGAGTGGCAAGAGCAACGTGGGCGCTTCTGGAGACCACGACGACTCTGCTATGAAGACACTCAGGAACAAGATGGGGAAGTGGTGCTGCCACTGCTTCCCCTGCTGCAGGGGGAGCGGCAAGAGCAAGGTGGGCGCTTGGGGAGACTACGATGACAGCGCCTTCATGGAGCCCAGGTACCACGTCCGTGGAGAAGATCTGGACAAGCTCCACAGAGCTGCCTGGTGGGGTAAAGTCCCCAGAAAGGATCTCATCGTCATGCTCAGGGACACTGACGTGAACAAGAAGGACAAGCAAAAGAGGTAACCAGGCCTGGGCTGGGAGGAGGTGGGACCAATTTCCTAAAAAGTCTTGTCACTCTCATAGGACTGCTCTACATCTGGCCTCTGCCAATGGGAATTCAGAAGTAGTAAAACTCCTGCTGGACAGACGATGTCAACTTAATGTCCTTGACAACAAAAAGAGGACAGCTCTGATAAAGGTATGCAGTAGCCAACTATATCAGCATGAGGTTTTGTAATTTGTTTTTGGTCTAATACTGACAGGCCGTACAATGCCAGGAAGATGAATGTGCGTTAATGTTGCTGGAACATGGCACTGATCCAAATATTCCAGATGAGTATGGAAATACCACTCTGCACTACGCTATCTATAATGAAGATAAATTAATGGCCAAAGCACTGCTCTTATATGGTGCTGATATCGAATCAAAAAACAAGGTATAGATCTACCAATTTTATCTTCAAAATACTACATAGGTTTTTGCTTTATATTGTTTTACAGCATGGCCTCACACCACTGTTACTTGGTGTACATGAGCAAAAACAGCAAGTCGTGAAATTTTTAATCAAGAAAAAAGCGAATTTAAATGCACTGGATAGATATGGAAGGTATAGTTCTTTCTTTTAATCTGTGTGTTCTACTTTATTACAGTTCCTATCTCTGTCATTTTAGGACTGCTCTCATACTTGCTGTATGTTGTGGATCAGCAAGTATAGTCAGCCTTCTACTTGAGCAAAATATTGATGTATCTTCTCAAGATCTATCTGGACAGACGGCCAGAGAGTATGCTGTTTCTAGTCATCATCATGTGTAAGTGTTTACATTAAAAGGCTAGTTAATGCAGTAATTTGGTTTATTACATTTTTATACATAGAATTTGCCAGTTACTTTCTGACTACAAAGAAAAACAGATGCTAAAAATCTCTTCTGAAAACAGCAATCCAGGTAAGACTTGTGATAGTGAATTACTTTAGTCACATTTTAACTGAATATATGGATTTCTCAACAGAACAAGAGTTAAAGCTGACATCAGAGGAAGAGTCACAAAGGTTCAAAGGCAGTGAAAATAGCCAGCCAGAGGCATGGGAAATTTTAAATTTAAATTTTTGATTAGCAAATTAACCTTCTGTTTTTGCCTCTGCAGAAAATGTCTCAAGAACTAGAAATAAATAAGGATGGTGATAGAGAGGTATACCTTCATATTCAAATGTTTCTGTTGAAAAGTGATAACTATCCTTAATATCCCACTCAAGGTTGAAGAAGAAATGAAGAAGCATGAAAGTAATAATGTGGGATTACTAGAAAACCTGACTAATGGTGTCACTGCTGGCAATGGTGATAATGGATTAATTCCTCAAAGGAAGAGCAGAACACCTGAAAATCAGCAATTTCCTGACAACGAAAGTGAAGAGTATCACAGGTAAGCCTATGGCAACATTGAATAGAAGATAAAGTAATTTTATTTGTTATATTTTTATACATAGAATTTGTGAATTACTTTCTGACTACAAAGAAAAGCAGATGCCAAAATACTCTTCTGAAAACAGCAACCCAGGTAAGACTTGTGATAGTGAATTACTTTAGGTCGATTTTAACTGAATGTATGGATTTTTCAACAGAACAAGACTTAAAGCTGACATCAGAGGAAGAGTCACAAAGGCTTAAAGGCAGTGAAAATGGCCAGCCAGAGGCATGGAAACTTTTAAATTTAAACTTTTGTTTAGCAAATTAACCTTCTGTTTTTACATCTGCAGAAAAGATCTCAAGAACCAGAAATAAATAAGGATGGTGATAGAGAGGTATACCTTTATATTCAAACGTTTGTGTTGAAGTAGATAATTTCTTATTCTCTGTATTTTCCAGCTAGAAAATTTTATGGCTATCGAAGAAATGAAGAAGCACGGAAGTACTCATGTCGGATTCCCAGAAAACCTGACTAATGGTGCCACTGCTGGCAATGGTGATGATGGATTAATTCCTCCAAGGAAGAGCAGAACACCTGAAAGCCAGCAATTTCCTGACACTGAGAATGAAGAGTATCACAGGTAAGCCTATGGCAACATTGAACAGGAGGTAACAGTATTTCATGAAAATTAAAATTTCTTCTAGTGACGAACAAAATGATACTCAGAAGCAATTTTGTGAAGAACAGAACACTGGAATATTACACGATGAGATTCTGATTCATGAAGAAAAGCAGATAGAAGTGGTTGAAAAAATGAATTCTGAGGTATTTTCTTTAGTTATTTTCAAATGTTTTTAGTGCTAACTAAAAGTTCTCTTTGTTTACTTAGCTTTCTCTTAGTTGTAAGAAAGAAAAAGACGTCTTGCATGAAAATAGTACGTTGCGGGAAGAAATTGCCATGCTAAGACTGGAGCTAGACACAATGAAACATCAGAGCCAGCTAAGAGAAAAGAAATATTTGGAGGATATTGAAAGTGTGAAAAAAAAGAATGATAATCTTTTAAAGGCTCTACAATTGAATGAGCTCACCATGGATGATGATACCGCCGTGCTCGTCATTGACAACGGCTCTGGCATGTGCAAGGCCGGCTTTGCGGGCGACGATGCCCCCCGGGCTGTCTTCCCTTCCATCGTGGGGCGCCCCAGGCAGCAGGGCATGATGGGGGGCATGCATCAGAAAGAGTCCTATGTGGGCAAGGAGGCCCAGAGCAAGAGAGGCATCCTGACCCTGAAGTACCCCATGGAACACGGCATCATCACCAACTGGGATGACATGGAGAAGATCTGGCACCACACCTTCTACAACGAGCTGCGTGTGGCTCCCGAGGAGCACCCCATCCTGCTGACCGAGGCCCCCCTGAACCCCAAGGCCAACCGCGAGAAGATGACCCAGATCATGTTTGAGACCTTCAACACCCCAGCCATGTACGTGGCCATCCAGGCCGTGCCGTCCCTGTACACCTCTGGCCGTACTACTGGCATCGTGATGGACTCTGGTGACGGGGTCACCCACACTGTGCCCATCTATGAGGGGAATGCCCTCCCCCATGCCACCCTGCGCCTAGACCTGGCTGGGCGGGAACTGCCTGACTACCTCATGAAGATCCTCACCGAGCGTGGCTATAGGTTCACCACCATGGCCGAGCGGGAAATCGTGCGTGACATCAAAGAGAAGCTGTGCTATGTTGCCCTGGACTTCGAGCAGGAGATGGCCACGGCGGCCTCCAGCTCCTCCCTAGAGAAGAGCTACGAGCTGCCCGATGGCCAGGTCATCACCATCGGCAACGAGCGGTTCCGCTGCCCCGAGGCGCTCTTCCAGCCTTGCTTCCTGGGCATGGAATCCTGTGGCATCCATGAAACTACCTTCAACTCCATCATGAAGTCTGATGTGGACATCCGCAAAGACCTGTACACCAACACAGTGCTGTCTGGCGGCACCACCATGTACCCTGGCATGGCCCACAGAATGCAGAAGGAGATCGCTGCCCTGGCGCCTAGCATGATGAAGATCAGGATCATTGCTCCTCCCAAGCGCAAGTACTCCGTGTGGGTCGGTGGCTCCATCCTGGCCTCGCTGTCCACCTTCCAGCAGATGTGGATCAGCAAGCAGGAGTATGATGAGTCAGGCCCCTCCATTGTCCACCGCAAATGCTTCTAGGTGGACTCTGACTTAGTTGCGTTACACCCTTTCTTGACAAAACCAAACTTCTCAGAAAACAACATGAGATTGGCATGGCTTTATTTGTTTTCTTGTTTCATTTTTTGTTTTGTTTTTTATTGGCTTGACTCAGGATTTAAAAACCGGAATGGTGAAGGTGACAGCAGTCGGTTGGAGGAAGCTTCCTCCAAAGTTCTACAATGTTGCCAAGGACTTTGATTGTACATTGTTCTTCTTTTCAATAGTCATTCCAAATATTGTGAGACGCATTGTTTCAGGAAGCCCCTTGCCCTGCTAAAAGCCATCCCACTTCTCTCTAAGGAGAATGGCCCAGTCCTCTCCCTAGTTCACACAGGGGAGGTGATAGCATTGCTTTTGTGCAAATTACATAATGCAAAATTTTTTGAATCTTCGCCTTAATACTTTTTAATTTTGTTTTATTTTGAATGATCAGCCTTCGTGGCCCCCCTCTTTTGTACCCCAACTTGGGGTGTATGAAGGCTTTTGGTCTCCCTGAGAGTGGCTGGAGGCAGCCAGGGCTTACCTGTACTCTGACTTGAGGAGAGTTGGATAAAAGTGCACACCTTAAAAAAAATTGAGGAA